TCAAGCAGCTATGAATTCAACCACAGTGTAAAGTTCTTCCCTACAATGCTTTATTGTTATTCTAGCTCCCAAGAGAGTACCATCTTTCAGCCCAAGACCCTTGACAGAACCCCTTCAACTCTGTCGCCTTTTTTCATCTCTGGAATTCTGACACCACCCATGACCCCTCTTCTTGTTCATTTACTAGGTTTTGTTCCTTTTTTTCCTTTTGTTTCAATATCCTATTGTATCTGTTCCTTTTGGGCTTCACATCCTTTTTGGAAAGAGAGGCACAGGTAATATAATGAATGAGGATGCTCCTCCTCCCTGGTTCCCTCTAAGTCAAGTTTCTCCAACGCGCTGGTCTGCTTGGCTTTGAATGCGGCTCAACACAAATTCATAAACTTTCTTACAACATTTTGAGATTTTTTGGTGATTTTTATTTTTATTATTTATTTATTTATTAACTTATCAGCTATCCTTAGTGTTAGTGTATTTTATGTGTGGCCCAAAACAATTCTTCCAACGTGGCCCAGGGAAACCAAAAGATTGGACACCCCGCTCTAAGTGTTCCCCAAGTTTCCACTGTTTTCAGAGCACATGTCCCAGGTAATAACACACAGCCCATCATTTAGTGACTGCTCAGGGTGCAAGCTGTGGAGAAGAGAGTCCGACTACGAGCTGGTGCTCTAAGCCTCCAGCACGCTAGGACTGACGACGGGGATCCGGAAACAACAAGCTCCACTCCCGCAACACACACACACACACACACACACACACACACACACACACACACACGCACACGCACACGCGCACGCGCGCACACACGCGCACACACGCGCGCACGCGCGCGCGCGCCGCCCAAGGGTAGCCGTCTGCAGGGCCCCAGCTAAGCAGCCCGCGGAGAGCGAGCGGCGCGTGCGCCCCCGCTGATTGGCTGGCACAACCGGCACCGGAGCCAATGGGAGCACGCCTTGTTGTCAGGCGCGCAGCCGGACGGCGCGGTGGTCGGGACAGACTGGCCGTTGCTGTGGAGACGCCTGGTGAGTTCCTGGAAGGCTGGTTTGAAGGCGGTGCCGGGGTGGGGGTGAGGCTCAGCAGAGCCCGGGGCACAGGCCGGAGGGGCTGCAGGCGCGAGGCTGGGTTACGTGAGGAAGCTGGGGGTTTCGCGGGCAGCTTTAGAGCCCCAGTCAGGGAAACCGAGGCCGGGCTTCCTGGCTGCCTCGCGAGCCTCTTCATGGCTCTCGCCGCCGCCCTGAGGTGCCTAGAATGGGTTCCGGCCTCCGGGGAGGTTCCCAGTAACCGCAGGAGCCACCATTGATTTGGCGTCTGCTGGGTGCAAAGCCCAGCGCGCTAACCCTTTACTCGCGACCTTTCGCTTCACCTTCACAGCAGCCCTGCGAGGTGAGTGTTGTTATTGGTGCCATTTACAGGGGCCTTGTCTCAGTTTGTCCTATTTCCTTTCTAGGAGAGTTGTGGACTGGGGCAACCTTTGCCAGTGATGAGAAGTGATGCTCGTGGCAGTGCTGAATCTCTCTGAATATGGTAAGGACTGATGCCTGCCTATTTTGCGGACCACTTGTCTCTTCCACCAAACCCCTGTTTCTAGATTCGAATTGCAGCCTTAAATGCCAGCTCCACCATTGAGGATGATCATGAAGGAAGCTTTAAAAGTCACAAAACCCAGACAAAGGAGGCTCAGGTACGTAATGCGAGGTCTTCTCTGTAGGTGGATGTATGAAAACATCTCTTGTCTTGATTTGCAGGAAGCAGAGGCTTTTGCATTGTACCACAAGGCCCTTGATCTGCAGAAACATGACCGGTTTGAGGAGTCTGCCAAAGCCTACCATGAGCTCTTGGAGGCGAGCCTGCTGCGGGAGGTGAGGCATCAGCAGGCCAGGCAGTGTGCCGTTAGTTGTCACTTCTGTTCTGTTTTGTTCACAGGCAGTTTCATCCGGTGATGAGAAAGAGGGGTTGAAACACCCTGGGCTGATACTGAAATATTCCACTTATAAGAACTTGGCCCAGCTGGCAGCCCAGCGGGAGGATCTGGAGACAGCCATGGAGTTCTACTTAGAGGTGTGGTTTTGGCAGTGCTTAGCTACCTTGGTGTGTGTTTGCCCTCTGCTTGTGTCGCTTCCAGGCAGTGATGCTGGACTCCACAGATGTCAACCTCTGGTATAAGATTGGACATGTGGCCCTGAGGCTCATCCGGATCCCCCTGGCTCGCCATGCTTTTGAGGAAGGGCTGCGGTGCAATCCTGACCACTGGCCCTGTTTGGATAACCTAATCACTGTCCTGTACACCCTCAGTGATTACACAAGTGAGTCATGCTTTGATGCTTTCTTCCATGTGCAGAAGTCATAAACTGTCTCTTTCCCCGCCAGCATGTCTGTACTTCATCTGCAAAGCTTTGGAGAAGGATTGCCGGTACAGCAAAGGGCTGGTCCTCAAGGAGAAGATTTTTGAGGAGCAGCCTTGTCTCCGGAAGGACTCTCTCAGAATGTTCCTCAAATGGTAAGTCCTGCCTCTTCCCATGCCATGTGTGCTGATAATTTCTCCCTGTCTCACATGCTTTTAGTGACATGTCGATTCACGATGTTTCGGTGAGTGCAGCTGAGACACAGGCGATTGTAGATGAGGCCTTGGGGCTGCGAAAAAAGAGGCAAGCGCTGATTGTGCGGGAGAAGGAGCCGGACCTGAAACTTGTGCAGCCCATTCCTTTCTTCACGTAGGTTGTCTAGCGTCTCTGGGAGTGCTGGGGGTGATCAGGTGTTGTGGCCCTCTCCCTTTAGCTGGAAGTGCCTCGGAGAGAGCTTGCTGGCCATGTACAATCATCTCACCACCTGTGAGCCCCCACGTCCCAGCCTTGGCAAAAGGATTGATTTGTCGGACTACCAGGACCCCAGCCAGCCTCTTGAGTCCTCCATGGTGGTGACGCCAGTTAACGTGATCCAGCCAAGCACTGTCAGCACCAACCCAGCTGTGGCTGTCGCCGAGCCTGTGGTCTCCTACACCTCTGTGGCTACAACCAGCTTCCCACTGCACAGTCCTGGTCTGTTGGAGACAGGCGCTCCTGTGGGTAAGCAGGCCCCCTGAATTTGGCTTCCGGGGGTGTAAGATTTTAATTTGCATTCTTTGTGAAGGTGATATTTCTGGGGGAGATAAATCCAAGAAAGGGGTAAAACGGAAGAAGATTTCAGAAGAGAGTGGAGAAACAGCAAAGCGGCGGTCTGCCCGTGTCCGAAACACCAAGTGCAAAAAAGAAGAGAAAGTAGACTTCCAGGAGCTTCTGATGAAGTTCTTGCCGTCCAGGTACTGTGTATTTTTTCTGATTGTCAGAAACAGTGACTTTGTGATTTTGGCATGTTACATGCAGGTTAAGAAAGCTGGACCCTGAGGAGGAAGATGATTCCTTTAATAACTATGAAGTCCAGTCAGAAGCCAAACTGGAAAGCTTCCCAAGCATTGGGCCTCAAAGGCTGTCATTTGACTCAGCCACATTCATGGAATCTGGTAGGAATCGAGCAGTGTGACCATTCACTTTGTTCAAGTCAGGTTGTTCTTGCTCCCCGGGCAGAAAAGCAGGACGTGCATGAGTTCCTGCTGGAGAACCTAACCAACGGGGGCATCCTGGAGCTGATGATGCGCTACCTGAAAGCCATGGGCCACAAGTTCTTGGTAAGGTGGCCTCCAGGCTTGGCGGAGGTCGTGCTCAGCGTCTACCACAGCTGGAGGAGGCACAGCACCAGCCTGCCCAACCCGCTGCTGAGGGACTGCAGCAACAAGCACATCAAGGTTAGGGGGAGCCTCTCAAGGGCTGGTATTGACTGTTCTTGACCTTCCTGTGTCTGTCCTGCAGGACATGATGCTGATGTCTCTCTCCTGCATGGAACTCCAGCTGGACCAGTGGCTGCTGACCAAAGGCAGAAGCTCTGCAGGTAGGAGGCATTATGTGTTCTGTGGCCAGGCTTGAAGTTGACTCGTTGGCCTGATGGTTTTTAGTGTCTCCTCGGAACTGCCCTGCTGGTATGGTGAATGGCAGATTTGGACCTGACTTCCCAGGGACCCACTGCCTGGGTGACCTCCTACAGCTGTCATTTGCCTCGTCCCAGCGCGACCTGTTCGAGGATGGTTGGCTGGAGTTTGTGGTCCGTGTTTACTGGCTGAAGGCTCGCTTCCTGGCGCTGCAGGTTAGTTCCATGGTCAGCTGCTTGGGGAGCATTTGGTTCCCTGACCTGTTTTCCGTCTAACCAGGGAGACATGGAGCAGGCCCTGGAGAACTATGACATCTGCACAGAAATGCTCCAGAGTTCCACCGCCATCCAGGTGGAGGCAGGGGCTGAACGAAGAGACATTGTCATCCGGCTGCCCAACCTCCATAATGACTCTGTGGTTTCCCTGGAGGAGGTAAGTGAGAATTTTCGTTTGTTTGTTTGTTTACCCTCATACAGCATTGCCGGGCCTTTTTCAGATTGATAAGAACCTGAAGTCGCTGGAGCGGTGCCAGTCCCTGGAGGAGATTCAGCGGCTGTATGAAGCAGGCGACTACAAGGCTGTTGTGCATCTGCTCCGCCCCACTTTGTGCACCAGTGGGTTTGACCGGGCCAAACACCTGGAGTTTATGACTTCCATTCCTGAGAGGCCAGCCCAGCTGCTTCTTCTGCAGGTGTGTGCTGCCAGTGTCCCTCACACCCACTTCGTGCACTTCACCTGGCTTCTTGCTGTACTAGGACTCCTTGCTCCGGCTGAAGGACTATCGGCAGTGTTTTGAGTGTTCCGATGTGGCTCTGAACGAGGCTGTCCAGCAGATGGTGAACTCAGGTGAGGCTGCCGCCAAGGAGGAGTGGGTGGCCACAGTGACCCAACTGCTGATGGGCATCGAGCAGGCCCTCTCTGCGGACAGCAGTGGTAGCATCCTGAAGGTATCATCCTCCACCACTGGCCTTGTGCGGCTCACCAACAACCTCATCCAGGTAACCCCTGGCTCCTTCTCACCCTGCCCTGCCACTTCTGCTGTCTCCCACCCCGCACTGTCAGGTCATTGACTGCAGCATGGCTGTGCAGGAGGAGGCCAAGGAGCCCCACGTCTCTTCAGTGCTACCCTGGATCATTCTACACCGGATCATCTGGCAGGAGGAAGACACCTTCCATTCTCTGTGCCACCAGCAGCAGCTCCAAAACCCAGCGGAGGAAGGTGCACAGGCAGTGGGTGCAGTGGGGATGAGCACTCTGTGTCTGTCGGCCTGGGCTTTCCCTAGGGATGTCAGAGACGCCCATGCTCCCATCCTCCCTCATGCTGCTGAACACAGCCCACGAGTATTTGGGCAGAAGGTCCTGGTGCTGCAATTCAGATGGGGCTCTGCTGCGATTCTATGTAAGTGCTTCCCCTTGGGCTGCAGACTGCCATCACCTCAGGCCATCTCTTCTGCCCACCACAGGTGCGAGTACTCCAGAAGGAACTGGCTGCATCCACCTCTGAAGACACGCACCCTTACAAGGAGGAGCTGGAGACAGCCTTGGAGCAGTGCTTCTACTGCCTGTACAGCTTCCCCAGCAAGAAGAGTAAGGCCAGGTACCTGGAGGAACACTCGGCCCAGCAGGTGAGGGTGCTGCAATAGGCCCAACAAAGAGGGTTACTAATCTGCCTTCTGTCTTTTTTTCAAGGTGGATCTTATATGGGAGGATGCACTGTTCATGTTTGAGTATTTTAAGCCCAAGACCCTTCCTGAATTTGACAGCTATAAGACCAGCACCGTGTCTGCTGACTTGGCCAACCTACTGAAGAGAATTGCCACCATTGTGCCTCGCACAGAGAGGCCAGCCCTTAGCCTGGACAAAGTCTCTGCCTACATTGAGGGAACTTCAACTGAGGTGGGCCCACAACCTTGAGGACGTGGGGGACACCTCCCCTCATACTTTTCCTCTCACCTGCCAGGTACCCTGCCTCCCAGAGGGGGCTGACCCCTCCCCTCCAGTGGTGAACGAGCTTTACTACCTCCTGGCTGATTATCATTTCAAAAACAAGGAGCAGTCCAAGGCCATCAAGTTCTACATGCATGACATCTGCATCTGCCCCAATAGGTCAGTGACCAGATCATGAGGCTAGGCTGGCTGTTTTTAGCTGGTGCTTTTGTTACCACCACAGGTTTGATTCCTGGGCAGGCATGGCTCTGGCCCGGGCCAGCCGCATTCAGGACAAGCTGAACTCCAATGAGCTGAAGAGTGATGGGCCCATTTGGAAGCATGCCACGCCCGTCTTGAACTGCTTCCGTCGGGCCCTGGAGATTGACAGCTCCAACTTGTCCCTATGGATTGAGTATGGCACCATGTCCTATGCCTTGCACTCATTCGCCTCACGTCAATTGAAGCAGTGGAGAGGCGAGCTGCCCCCTGAGCTCGTGCAGCAGGTGAGGAGGGGGTGCTGCAGATGGGCTTGCCAAAGGCCAGCCCAGTCTCATGATCTTCTTACAGATGGAGGGCCGGCGCGACAGCATGCTAGAGACAGCCAAGCACTGTTTCACATCAGCAGCCCGCTGCGAGGGTGATGGTGACGAGGAGGAGTGGCTCATCCACTACATGCTGGGCAAGGTGGCTGAGAAGCAGCAGCAGCCACCCACCGTTTACTTGCTGCACTACAGGCAGGCTGGCCACTACCTGCACGAGGAGGCTGCCCGCTACCCCAAGAAGATCCACTACCACAACCCACCTGAGCTGGCCATGGAGGCCCTGGAGGTGACACCATGCTGGCCCAGGGCGGGGAAGCAGGCTGCTCACACTAGAGGTGTCGTTCTCCTAGGTGTACTTTCGGCTCCATGCTTCCATCCTGAAGCTCCTGGGGAAGCCCGATTCTGGGGTTGGTGCAGAGGTCCTGGTCAACTTTATGAAGGAGGCTGCAGAAGGACCCTTTGCCAGGGGCGAGGAGAAGAACACACCCAAAGCTTCAGAAAAGTGAGTAGCACCCTTCAGGCGACCCCTAGCAGCTGACCTGTGCCCCAAACCTCTGTTCCCACAGGGAGAAGGCCTGCCTGGTGGACGAGGACTCCCACTCTTCAGCTGGGACACTGCCGGGCCCCGGAGCCTCCCTCCCCTCCTCCTCTGGCCCAGGTCTGACATCCCCACCTTACACAGCCACTCCGATTGACCACGATTACGTCAAATGTAAAAAACCCCACCAGCAGGCAACGCCGGACGGTACAGTCCCTGTTCTCCCTACTGCCAGCCCAGGGCGGCACATCAATCACGGGGGGGTGCTCGGACGACTCATTTTGTCGCTTCGTTTTGGTGAGGGGGGGTGCTGGGTCTGGGGTGACACGCTCTCGCCCTCTCTTCCTCCTTCTCCCCTCAGACCGAAGCCAGGACAGCACAGCCGTAGCACTCTCAGACTCTAGCTCAACGCAGGACTTCTTTAATGAGCCCACCAGCTTACTGGAAGGCTCCAGGAAATCCTACACAGAGAAGAGGCTGCCCATTCTCAGTTCCCAAGCAGGAGCGACGGGTAAAGATCTTCAGGGGGCCACAGAAGAAAGAGGTATGAAGCCCTAACTCGGTGAATTAGAACCAGGTGACTTTCTTTCCCTTCTTCTCAACTGTAGGAAAAAACGAGGAGTCATTGGAGAGTACAGAAGGCTTCCGGGCTGCAGAGCAAGGTGTCCAGAAGCCTGCTGCAGAAACCCCAGCCTCTGCTTGCATCCCTGGCAAGCCCTCAGCATCCACACCCACCCTGTGGGATGGGAAGAAGAGAGGGGACCTCCCAGGGGAGCCAGTGGCCTTCCCCCAGGGGCTGCCGGCTGGTGCTGAGGAGCAGCGGCAGTTTCTCACAGAGCAGTGCATCGCCTCCTTCCGCCTGTGCCTGAGCCGCTTCCCCCAGCACTATAAGAGTCTCTACCGTCTGGCCTTCCTCTACACCTACAGCAAGACCCACCGGGTGAGTGGCTGCCGGGCCAAGGGGGCTTGGATACTCACTTTCAACCTACTTCTTGTTTCCCCAGAACCTCCAGTGGGCCCGCGACGTGTTGCTAGGCAGCAGTATCCCGTGGCAACAACTGCAGCACATGCCGGCACAGGGGCTCTTCTGCGAGAGGAACAAGACCAATTTCTTCAACGTGAGTACTTTGCCTTGTTGATTTCCAAGGCTCCCCTCACACACCTGTGCCATCCATCCCACAGGGCATCTGGCGGATCCCCGTGGACGAGATTGACCGGCCGGGCAGCTTTGCCTGGCACATGAACCGCTCCATCGTGCTGCTGCTCAAGGTGCTGGCCCAGCTGCGGGACCACAGCACCCTGCTGAAGGTGTCCTCCATGCTTCAGCGGACCCCAGACCAGGGCAAGTGAGTGCAGCCACCCTGGACACAGCCTGGCATGTCCTCTCTGACTACCCCTGTATGACCGCAGGAAGTATCTGCGAGATGCTGACCGCCAGGTCCTGGCGCAGCGGGCCTTCATCCTCACTGTGAAGGTGCTCGAAGACACGCTGAGCGAGCTCGCAGAGGTATGCCACCTGTGTCCTCCTCTCCTCCACGGGACACAGCTTCTTACCTTTGGTTTCTTTGTAGGGGTCAGAACGCCCAGGGCCCAAGGTCTGTGGCCTCCCCGGAGCCAGGATGACCACCGATGTCTCACACAAGGCCAGTCCTGAGGATGGCCAGGAGGGCCTCCCCCAGCCGAAGAAGCCCCCTCTGGCTGATGGCTCAGGGCCAGGGCCCGAGCCAGGAGGCAAAGTGGGCCTCCTCAACCACCGGCCTGTGGCCATGGATGCAGGAGACAGTGCAGACCAAAGCGGGGAGCGGAAGGATAAAGAGAGCCCACGGGCAGGGCCCACTGAGCCCATGGACACGAGTGAGGCCACTGTTTGCCACTCAGACTTGGAGCGGACACCACCCCTGCTGCCAGGTCGCCCCGCAAGGGACCGGGGCCCCGAGAGCCGGCCCACTGAGCTGTCCCTGGAGGAGCTGAGCATCAGTGCCCGGCAGCAGCCCACCCCGCTCACCCCAGCCCAGCCAGCCCCCGCCCCCGCCCCCGCCACCACCACAGGGACCAGGGCAGGGGGCCACCCGGAGGAGCCGCTCTCCCGGCTCAGCCGCAAGAGGAAGCTCCTGGAGGACACAGAGTCAGGCAAGACACTTCTGTTGGATGCCTACCGTGTGTGGCAGCAGGGCCAGAAGGGTGTGGCCTATGACCTGGGCCGTGTGGAGAGGATCATGTCGGAGACCTACATGCTCATCAAGCAGGTGGGTGGCAGGCAGAGGCCTGGGGGCACTAGAACCACAATGGCCTGCGCCCCCTGACTTCCAGCATCTCCCTGTTAAGGTGGATGAGGAGGCTGCGCTGGAGCAGGCTGTGAAGTTCTGCCAGGTCCATCTTGGGGCTGCCGCCCAGAGACAGGTAAGCCCAATTTAGCCTGTGCCAGCCTCATCCAGCCTTTCTCACCTCTTGTTTGTCCTCACAGGCCTCGGGGGACACCCCCACCACTCCAAAGCACCCCAAAGACAGCCGAGAGAACTTCTTTCCTGTGACAGTGGTGCCCACAGCCCCTGACCCTGTGCCAGCTGACTCTGTCCAGCGGCCCAGTGATGCTCACACCAAGCCTCGCCCTGCACTAGCTGCCGCCACAACTATTATCACCTGCCCTCCGTCAGCATCAGCTTCCACCCTGGACCAGTCCAAGGACCCTGGGCCTCCCCGGCCACACAGGCCTGAAGCTACCCCCAGCATGGCCTCTCTGGGCCCAGGTGAGTCCCATCCCAGTCCAGAGCTGGGCCCACTATTACCTGCAGTGAGCCCATGTCCCCACAGAGGGAGAAGAGCTGGCGAGAGTGGCAGAGGGCACCAGCTTCCCGCCTCAGGAGCCACGGCACAGTCCGCAGGTGAAGATGGCCCCCACAAGTTCCCCGGCAGAGCCACACTGCTGGCCGGCAGAGGCTGCCCTGGGCACAGGCGCTGAGCCCACCTGCAGCCAGGGTAAGGCGAGTTGGGAGCAGCCCAGCACCAGCCAGGAAGTGCTCTTGGTACCTTTGTCTTCCAGAGGGGAAACTGAGGCCTGAGCCGAGAAGGGATGGGGAGGCTCAGGAGGCTGCGAGTGAGACTCAGCCCCTGAGCTCTCCCCCAACAGCTGCCAGCTCCAAGGCCCCCAGCAGTGGGAGTGCCCAGCCACCAGAGGGTCACCCAGGCAAGCCTGAGCCCAGCCGGGCTAAGTCCCGCCCCCTGCCCAACATGCCAAAGCTGGTCATCCCCTCCGCCGCCACCAAGTTCCCCCCTGAGATCACCGTCACGCCACCCACCCCAACCCTGCTCTCCCCCAAAGGCAGCATCTCGGAGGAGACCAAGCAGAAGCTGAAGGTGACCTCAGGGGCTGGGCTGGAGCCATGTGTTTGACCAGTGCCCCGCCCGGCCCTCTCCGCAGTCAGCCATCCTTTCTGCCCAGTCTGCTGCCAACGTGAGGAAGGAGAGCCTATGCCAGCCAGCCCTGGAGGTCCTGGAGACATCCAGCCAGGAGTCCTCGCTGGAGAGCGAGACAGACGAGGACGACGACTACATGGACATTTGAGGGGCCACTGCAGCCCCACCGCCACGCCCCAGGGGACCAGCCAGGCCTGGAATGCCCCCTGGGCAGGACCCTGGGCAGGACCAGAGGCCCACATGGATGCCACTCCCCACACAGCCCCCAGGCCTGCCCAGCCCACCTCCTCATGGCATCCTCCCTGTACCCAGGTCAGGCTGTCCACACCACATGGGAGCCCAGAGGAGGAGGGGCCCGCCTTAGCCATGTGAAGGTGGATTGGTCGCCATCTGCACGCCAGGCGGCATCCTTTTCTATGAAGTGTTGACTTTGTAAATCTGCCCACACCCAGCTGGCCATATCCACCCCTCGACGCCGGGATGAGCCGGCTCTGCCTGTGTCACAGTGGAGGGGTCCTTTAGGGCCAGGCTCACCCCTCACCCTTTTTTTGGTTGCTTTTCTAATAAAGATGGAACAGTTGTCTTTGCCTCTTTGCTCACCTCTAGGGGGCA